TGGAGCTCAATAAATGTTTACGGAGTGAATGATGAGGCACAAAAGGAATTTGTTGAATTATTTGTTAAATGAATCAAATAATTTTCTAGGATTCACGGGCTGTCTTCTGCACGATAAGCTTCATTCTGTGGGTCTGAGTTTCTCCTGGTTCTCAATTCTGTCTTTTTGTGGATTATCTACTTTGTAGCTGGAGCTTTGTATCTGTTTAAGATAATTATTCTTCTATTCCTTTTTTTTTTTTTTTTTTTTTGAGACGGAGTCTCGCTCTGCCGCCCAGGCTGGAGTGCAGTAGCGCGATCTCGGCTCACTGCAACCTCCGCCTCCTGGGTTCACGCCACTCTCCTGCCTCAGTCTCCCAAGTAGCTGAGACTACAGGCGCCCACCACCACGCCCGGCTAATTTTTTGTATTTTTAGTAGAGACGGGGTTTCCCCGTGTTAGCCAGGATGGTCTCGATCTCCTGACCTTGTGATCCGCCCGCCTCTGCCTCCCAGAGTGCTGGGATTACAGGCGTGAGCCTCCGCGCCCGGCTCTTCTATTCTTAGTAGAAGCAACCAGTAGCCCTAGCGAAACCAGACGTTAATTCCATTCTCGCAGTTCTTTTCCCCAGGGCAAGCAGCAAAAAATGCATTCCCACAAAAGAGCAAGCTCATCCCCAAATCCCGGGTTTCCCACCCCCACAAGCTTCAGGAAAACAGGAGCGAGGCACGTGAATACTTCTTTGGACCTCAGCGATCCCAGAACCTAGGCTACTAAAACATCCATAGGCTTAACCTCATCATATAACTTAAACAGCCTTCGCAACACCGAGAGCACCACACCAACACCTTCTTATCCAGCCCTGGTTGGGACAAGGGCTCCAACTCCAGACTGCAGTCCTCGGTAGCGCGGTGTCTTCTGGGATCTGTAGGCTCCCGCGGTTCGGCCTTCCTCCCTCTGTGACTCCAATTCCCGGCAGTCAGTGGGCTCCAAGGTCCGCCCTTTTTCTGGAGGAGGAGCTCAGAGCGTACGGGAGGGGGCGGACCCTTGCCCCTCCGGCGCTTGGGCCAGAGTGGTGCGGGCGGCGCGTGGCGGCGATCCCCACGTGGTGGCTTTCTCACGCTAGCCCTCTTTGGTCCTCCTTGACGTCCCGGGCCTGTGGGCCCGCTTTCTGCCGAGATGCCGAAGGTCAAGTCGGGGGCCATCGGCCGCCGCCGCGGGCGGCAGGAGCAGCGCCGGGAGCTGAAGAGCGCTGGAGGTGCGGATCCCCGCGAGGAAGCTGGGGTCGGTGAAAATTAATGCTGTTTCGTATTTTCTTACAGGACTCATGTTCAACACGGGGATTGGGCAGCACATTTTGAAAAATCCTCTCATTATTAACAGCATTATCGATAAGGTGGGTGTGGAAGAGGAAAGGGAGAGAGTTGTAGAAGAGCTAAAGTGTTTGTGCTTGCTTTTAGGCTGCCTTAAGACCAACTGATGTAGTGCTGGAAGTTGGACCTGGAACTGGCAACATGACTGTAAAGTTGTTAGAAAAGGCAAAAAAGGTAGAAAGGGGATTTAATGTTTGGTATCACAAAACCTAAATAATTTTTATTTTTTTTAAATTAGGTTGTTGCTTGTGAACTTGACCCAAGGCTAGTAGCTGAACTTCACAAAAGAGTTCAGGGCACGTGAGTATACATAATAGAATTAAAGTGCATTTCATTCTTTTTACATTTCTTCTTTTCTCATCAGGCCTGTGGCCAGCAAACTTCAAGTACTGGTGGGTGATGTGCTGAAAACAGATTTGCCATTCTTTGATACTTGTGTGGCAAATTTGCCTTATCAGGTATGTCCTCACATTTTCAGGAACATCATACTTTCCCGGAAATAACTAGTTAATTCTCTTACAGATCTCTTCACCTTTTGTCTTCAAGCTGTTGCTACATCGACCTTTTTTCAGGTTTGTGACAAAAGACTAGAGTTACTGCCAAATTTTGAAAGACTTACAGTTCAGGTGGTGAACATAGCCAAAAATGAGTCAGGTCAGTTGAAAAACTACTGAAGAATTTTTGTAATTTTCCTTATTCCTTTCTGCTTTCTTTTCAGGTGTGCTATACTTATGTTTCAAAGAGAATTTGCCCTCCGACTGGTTGCAAAACCTGGAGATAAGTTATACTGCAGACTCTCAATTAATACACAGCTGTTGGCACGTGTGGACCATCTAATGAAAGTAAGTGAATTTTGTTTTCTTTCTCTTTTTTCTGAGTACTACTTAAATACTTTTTCATTAACAGGTGGGAAAGAATAACTTCAGACCACCGCCCAAGGTGGAATCCAGTGTTGTAAGGATAGAACCTAAGAATCCACCACCACCCATCAATTTTCAGGTGAGGTTAAAATACTAGCTCATTCAATAAAGAATTTGAAGAAAATGTCTATCTTCTATTTCAGGAATGGGATGGTCTAGTAAGGATAACCTTTGTTAGGAAAAACAAGACACTCTCTGCTGCATTTAAGTAAGTATTACACTAATTTCTAATGTATAAAGAATAACAGTGGCATCACTTCTTTATGCTATAGATCAAGTGCAGTGCAACAACTCTTGGAAAAAAACTACAGAATTCACTGTTCAGTCCATAATATTGTAAGTTAGAAAATGTTCCTGCAGTTTCATTGTCGTTCATTTATTCTGAATCTTATATTGATAGATAATACCAGAAGATTTCAGCATAGCAGATAAAATACAGCAAATCCTAACCAGCACAGGTTTTAGTGACAAACGGGCCCGTTCCATGGACATAGATGACTTCATCAGGTAATTACATTTTTGTTTTCCTAAGTGTTTACCAGTACCATTCCATTTTGATTTCTTTTTTCAGATTGCTACATGGATTCAACGCAGAAGGTATTCATTTTTCCTAGGTATTTGGAAAACAGAAATTTTCAAGGTCAAGAAAAGAAATGAATTTTGTATTTTTTGTATTTGAGAAGATAATGCTTTTGCTTTACTGAGACATTATTTACTTGACTATTTTTGGTTCAATACTACTACTGTTGTCACCATTTATGATTCTGAATTTTAAAGTTGGAAAGTTCTAAGTATCAAAGTTTTTAATATATAATGCTGGTCCAATCTATTCATAATAATCTTCAAGTTCAGGAGCCGCAGAGACGCACAACTTTACACTTATCATTTCTAACAGTTTATTGTATAAAGATGTTACTCTTCTATTTACTGTTATATACTGTAAGGCCTTCTTTAGGCCTTTAGCTCTGTTCCTCCAGTAATAAAAAAGTTAAAATATGCTTCACTAGTCACACATTCCCCATACCATTTCGTGTTATTCACATTCCCCGTACCATTTCTTGTTATTCACATGTACAGTAAAACAATTGTTTCTTAAATTATTTTTATTTTGGTTCTCTCATTCTCTTCCCTATTTATCCTATACAGTGTCTGTTACGATTGCCTACCTCTTTCGCTATCCTATAGCGTCAGAGACTTAGGGTTCTGGGTAAGCCCAAGTCTGCTACTGCCACCGTGCAGTGCCAGGCATATTAAAGGGCATGACTCCCAACATGTAAAATGAGGAAGCTAAACTGGAATGAAATTAACAATAAAATTATCTTTTTTTATGGTTCTTAGGGAGATAACTATAGGCTTAGCAAAATTTCAGAGGGTTTTGTAATTGAAACTGGTTTCAACTTCAGAAAAACAGCCATTTCCCATAACTACAGGTTCCCAGTATTCCTATGATTTCTGGACAATTAAAATTTCCAGTTCCTTTTTCATATACCTGGTGCTTAGTTTTAAGCTATTTTAAAACTGTCAGACTGAGAATTTCAATAGATGTCATAAACTAGTTTTATTAGCTACTATGTTTAAGTCAATATAATACTAAGTGCTGTTAATATACTATAATAGAGTTATAGTAGCTATTTTGTTTCTATAAAAAATTAATAAAAATATCTTTATTGATATTTGGCTTTTTTTAATACCTAACTTAATAGAAGAGTGTTTCCAATTAATTTAACAAAGCCAGATTTTGAAATCTGGCTTCAAAGTCATAGTAAATGTTACTACATAATTAAAATAATGCTTGTTCTTAATGTATAATCCAGAACAAAGGCATCAAGCTGCTTTTGTTAAACAAATATGAAATAATATACATTAAGAGTAGATTTTTTTGTTTAATTTCACAAAACTATTTTGCAGAGTTCACTTGTATCATCTCTATCCTTATAGTAAAAATTTTAAGATTTAACTCGGCTTTCTCAGGTTATTTCCCTCTACCCCTATGAACTGCTGAGTTTTAGTTCCTTTTCTGGCCTTCAGTTTTCACTATCTGTAAAGCTGAAGGACTGTATTATATTACCTCCAGTATCTTTTCTGGTACTAATTTTTAAAATACCTGATCAGAATGAAGCCATCATAGTGTAAGGCAGCATATTTGTCTATAAGGAGACTTTCCAAAGACAGTACCCATCCAATGCAAATAATAAATTTGAAGCTAATCATCTGTTGTGCTTTAAAATGAGCAAATTCACATGTCTTTATTGCCCTTTGAAAGTTGGTTAATCTCAAAAACTACCTTTTTTTTAAATATCCTTTGCAAGGTCAATTGTAACAGTTCTCCATCCTTCCTCTTCCCTTTGAAATAAACACAAATAGAATATATCTTACAGCTGCAAGAAAACCTGAGTCCTTTC